AAATTGATGTCAGAAAGTTCACATTCTAAAACTTATTCTAAAATTTTACTTACCAGAGAATCTCTTCAGTTTTCAGAGCCTATTTACCTATATTTTAAAACAGGTTTAAGAAGGTTGGCTAAGATTTTCTGCTACTCAGCAAGCTAGTAGCAGCAAGGAGCAATGTACATTTGTAGCAGTAAAAAGTAACTTATAACAGGGAGGGGATAGAAAAATCATAAAAAGCCGAAGTGAGACTTCAGAACTTAGGAGTTCAGTCAAACTTAATCTGTGTAGCTTGAACAAATGGTTATATGATGATGGGGTATGTGTAGCTATATATCCAGTTAGGATACCTAGTCATTAATATTAAATTATAGTACTATAGTATAACCTGTTGAAGAAAATAGCTATGTATAAAAGCAGTGTGATTTTAAGTGTTTGCTTTTTTTTTTTTACTTTTTAATTATTTTAGAGACAGGATCTTGCTGTGTTGCCCAGGCTGGATTCAAACTCCTGGGCTCAAGCATTCCTCCCACCTCAGCCTCCTAAAGTAGCTGGGACTACAGGAGCTGGCTGTTTACTTTTTTGTTTGTTTGTTTTTGAGACGGAGTCTTGCTCTGTCGCCCAGGCTGGAGTGCAGTGGCGCAGTCTCAGCTTACTGCAACCTCCACCTCCCGGGTTCAAGCAATTCTCCTGCCTCAGCCTCCCGAGTAGGTGGGATTACAGGAGCCTGCCACCATGCCTGGTTAATTTTTGTATTTTTTTTTAATAGAGACAGGGTTTCACCACGTTGGCCAAGTTGGTCTCAAACTGCTGACCTCATGATCCACCTGCCTTGGCCTCCCAAAGTGCTGGGATTACAGGTGTGAGCCACCTCACCCAGCCTACTTTTTTAAATCTAAAATTTACTTGTGGAATAGACCATTCATTCTCCATGGCCTGATAACTTAGATGTATAAAACTTGGTTTAAGATTTTTTTTTTTACATAATTTTAAGGTAATGGGTGAATAAAGCTTAAAATTGGCTTTTGTGTTTCTTCTCCCACAGACAGCTGGAAATGATCCCTATTGTTTTGTGGAGTTTCATGAGCATCGTCATGCAGCTGCAGCATTAGCTGCTATGAATGGACGGAAGATAATGGGTAAGGTAAGCTGTCGTAATTAAAGAAGGTGAGAAGTATAAATGTAGAAATTTTTTTTTTTTAGGAAGTCAAAGTGAATTGGGCAACAACCCCTAGCAGTCAAAAGAAAGATACAAGCAGTAAGTATATTTTATGCTCTTTGAACATTTGTAATTTAAGAACAAATCTAATCTTTGTCATCAGGTAGTACCGTTGTCAGCACACAGCGTTCACAAGGTAATTGTATCTTCTTAAACATAAAATGAAATCTCTTGAAAGGGTATTCACTAACCACCTGAAGTTTTTTTGTTTGATATTTGGGGGAGGGGGGCGGGAGGAGATATTATTTCTATTTGTCTCTCTAGCAATACTTTTCTCCCTTCTCAGTGTTGACCAAGTATAACTTGTCCGCTACTTTGGTGCTAGTTCAAGCTTTCTGACCCGTTTGGTAGCAGCTGATGCCTTAGAACTACTTTCACCAACTAAGGGGCAAAATACCCTCCTTTCTTGAGGTCACCATTTGGGCTTCATACCCAGATCTTCCAAATGCTTGAGTTGCTCCTCAAATTTTGTTTCCCAAAGAGCAATCCAAAATGTTGTTTAAGGCCTGTCAAATATGGGTAACTTTTCTTTCCAAATATGCTTTGTCAAATTGATGTATGTGTCCATTTTAAAGTGTTGGTCCAACAATTTTGCATTTTTAAAGTGTTTCTTTTTTTGATAATTGTCTTTTTTAAAAACTTCAGATATGGGTTGGTTATTTCTCTCCAATGCTTTTTTAATGGTTCTGATATAAAGTGAAGGGATTACTGTTTTCATTCTGTTGCCTTCAGTCTTAGTTCACTTGCACATGGATTCACATAAACTGAATGGTGTAATGTCTGGGCAACCAAAACTGTTGGCTTTTGAGAAAACTGTCAAATACTTTAACATCAAACTGTTGCAATGCAAGGTATTTCTTTGATTGTTCTTCACAAAATATGGTTAAACCAAGTATATATCATGTAGCTAGCTTCAGTAAATTGTGTTAACTGAGGCAAATCTAGTCTACATAATTCACAGTACCACTATTTTATTTTAATTTGTAAAGCCTTAATATAGTGGTAAACTGAATAAAAGTAAATAATTATTATTAGAATGGTAACTAAGTCATTAAATTTTTTTGCAGAACTGAAACTTGTATGTTATTAGTTTATTTTCTTAGACCAGTGTAATAATTGACTGTAAATAGAAATATAAATGTCACTTTACAGTTAGATGTATCACAGTCGTTTCAGGAGAATTTTTCCTATATTGTTACCTTGATTCATTGTTTAAAATTGGTAGGATTTGTATAGATATAGGATAGTGTTTTATTTATACTTTATCATAAGCCATAATCATTTTAAGAATACTTTATTGGATAGATTTTAGTACTTTTTAAATTCTAAAGTTCTATTTTTCTTTTCACTTCCCCTTCCTTCCCCTTATAAGATCATTTCCATGTCTTTGTTGGTGATCTCAGCCCAGAAATTACAACTGAAGATATAAAAGCTGCTTTTGCACCATTTGGAAGAATATCGTAAGTAACAGAAGATAAATAAAATCCTTTTAATTAGAAACAATTATATGTAGACATAACTTGAAAATAATTCTGTTGTGAATTTTGTACATTAATTTTATAACTTGAATATAATGTATTACATTGTTTAGAGATCATTCAAGAAGTTAACAGCAAAAGATTGTTTTCCCATTGATGAATAAACCTTTGGTTTTCAATTATCTTAAAATCCTTTTTCAATTAGCATAGCTCTTAAGAGACAAATTTGCCATTGTACATGTTTTACTTTCTTATATAGGTATCAAGCTAGCTTGGTGACAATCTTTAGTAAAATTGTGCTGTAACTAAGGAATTTAGATCTGTTGGGTACTTCTATGATACCATGCATTTTGTGTTAATATATTTTAACAAAAAGAAACCTTAACAATTCAACTTAAAAAGCAGTTATTGAATATTATTTTCTAGATATTTACACCCTTTTAAAAAAACTGCTAACAATAATAGTGCCTTAATAATATTTTATGAAGCACTGCCTTGCTTGCACTTGTTATTAGTCATACATTTTAGGCCCTTATGAATAAATACCTTACTTGAGATAGCATTCATCATAGAAGAACTTTAAAATTTTGAAAAGCATGCCATATTAGAGTAAGAATAACAAGTTGTTTACAGTACTTTCTGTAGAGTAATTAGCTTAGAAAACTTCTTCAGGGTTTCTGCTTGCTCTGTTATTTTTCCACCTAGAAGAATAGTAAAAAGGAAGTGCTAGCTGTGGTTTGGTTTGAACAGACCAACAGCAGAGATGAGATGAGGAGACTGGAAAGTAAATGCCAGTAGTATTGGTGAATTTTAGGAGCTTTCGTTTGAAGAGTTATCGTTCCTTGATTAGGGGATGTGACCAAGGAATTACCAACTTTAAAGGTGGTCACAGAATTAGGGCTTATAAATGGACTTCTTTCAGATGACATTTTTCTTTGTGAGACCTGATCAGGAAAATAAGTACAGCTTTCATTTCTTGATTGTCCTTCTTAATAATATCTTAGAGTTTCAATAATAATTAGCTTGCTTTCGAATATCTGGACTTAGACAGTCTTAGCCTTTGGCCTCTCAAGGGCTCTAAATCTCTATGCACAATTTTGTGTTTTCATTTTGGTGTGGAAAATCTTTGTAAATTTTATCCTATTGTCAGAGTAGTCATAGAACCATAAAAGGATAAAGAAGCCTGATCTAGATCTTTGCTGCTGCTTCAGAGAATCTTTTCAGAGAGAAATAAATGAGTTGAATATTTTTCAAGACTAACATTTTCTGAAACTTTAAGAAGAAAAAATTTTCTAACATTGTGAACAGATTAAGTAGCTATTTTATTAAATGCTTTGATTTTAATTGAGGTAGTTTTTTTGAAAACACGGGAATTTTAGTTTGGAATTAGGCAAAGATTGTTTAACAGTTGGTGAGTTTAAGTTAAGTGACCTTCAGATTTTAGCAATTTCATGATTTACAAATCGTGGGTTATATTTTTTTCTCTTAAATATATTTCTGTGTCATATTTTTAGTCTGTAGATTTTCTTATGGTCCCATGATTATTGGTGTATACTTTTTTTTTCTTGGTAAGACCTTTAAGTTTTATGATTTTCAATTGAGATAATGTATAATGTTTGAGTTTTAGGCTATATAAGGAATTAGCTTTCCTGCATTTAAAGGAATCATTTGGCAGTCAGTAGCATATTTTCCTGATTTTTTGTTGTTGTTAAAGGAGATAAGTTGATAACTGTATGTTGAAGGGTTCTCATGATATTCTCTAAAAAGTGCAAATATCAGTGCTTGATTTATAGATGTGTAATAAACAGTGGTCTGTAAAAGCATGTAGTATAAAAAATATGGTATTTTCCCTTATATACAGCCTATAAACTCTTCCTATTCCTTGAGTTTAGGGTAGACTAACAAATTACAGCGTAGAAGAGAGTCAGCTACCAGATTAAATGCATGCGTACCATACAGATAATTTATTAAGTATTTTTGCATATTGAACATTGACTTACATTAATTTTCCCTTTTCACCACCACGTCTTTGTCATTTTGACCCTGAACACTTAATAAATCACTCAGATTGATCTAAAATATGCTTATGTATACTTTAATAGAAAATTACATTGCATGGCTTTCTGACTTGGGTTTTTGTTATAAAAGTGCCTGTTTTGTTCATGTGTCCTGAGAGAGCAAGCATTGTGACATACCTGACTAACTTAAAAGCAGATTGCCTGTGAAGCACAATTTGAGTCCAATTTTTTGAGGTATGGAGTTTTAGCTATCATGGCTGGGTTTTTACTCAATCTCAAATAATAGGGCTCTGGTTATTTTGCAGAGTGTCTCTGAAGAATGGACAGAATTGCCCTGGCTAACTACAAGCTACGGTTCACAGTGGATAAATGTTGGCGTGCTTTTTTACTTTCTGACTTTTTAAAATTTTGCTTTTATATCTTGTAGTTCCAATCAATTTTATATGAATGCTATTATAAAATTCAGTGTAAAATCTTTTCTTGTCTAGCTTAAAACTTGTGTGTGTCTAGTATTTTTCTTCAATGATTTAACATTTCTGAAAATGTCAAGTTCTCAAAATTTAGACAAAAAGGGGGGTATAAATTGATCTGAAAAAATTAAATAGTTTAATTAGTTTAGGGAATATACAACTTTTTCATTCTTTTGGTTTCCAGTTTTCTATTTTTTTTTAATGATTAGGTAGAATATAGTGTCAAATAAGTTATAAATTGCATGGTTAAAGAAAGCCATTCATCTAATGTCCTGTGAACTTTATAAGTGGTTAAGTAGTTCATGTGAGTAGCTGCTTTCACCATGCTTAATATTTAAAAGTTTAAAAAGTTTTTTGAAGAGAGAGGCAATTTCTGTACAATATAAATATACATATATACTTAAGTTATTGATTTGCATGTCTATAAAATTAAGCCTCATTTCCTAATACATGATAAATTTTGTAGAATAAAAGGTGAATTTGCATTAAAGGTTCACTTTAATGAAGGTGAAACATGAGAATGAGTTGTGTGTGAAATTCTTATTTGATATCCAGAGGATAGTTTGCAAACCTAAACTTCTGATTGTTTCTGATTTCAGAGATGCCCGAGTGGTAAAAGACATGGCAACAGGAAAGTCTAAGGGATATGGCTTTGTCTCCTTTTTCAACAAATGGGTGAGCTCAGTGAGAAGTGCATGGATAATGCTTTCTTTATTGTTTCTAATGTTGTACGGAACAGGATGCTGAAAACGCCATTCAACAGATGGGTGGCCAGTGGCTTGGTGGAAGACAAATCAGAACTAACTGGGCAACCCGAAAGCCTCCCGCTCCAAAGAGTACATATGAGTGTAGGTGTATTGGAGAAGAAAAGGAAATGTGGGAATTAAAGACATAAACCTTTTCTCTCACCAGCAAATACCAAACAGCTATCATATGATGAGGTTGTAAATCAGTCTAGTCCAAGCAACTGTACTGTATACTGTGGAGGTGTTACTTCTGGGCTAACAGGTATGGGAGCCTTCCCTGTGTGGCATTAATTTTGATTTGTTTGTTTTGGTTTTTTGTCTAACAGAACAACTAATGCGTCAGACTTTTTCACCATTTGGACAAATAATGGAAATTCGAGTCTTTCCAGATAAAGGATATTCATTTGTTCGGTAGGGATGGTTTTTTAAAAAAACATTTTTCTGTATTGGTGATTCTTAATATTGTTTTCAATAGGTTCAATTCCCATGAAAGTGCAGCACATGCAATTGTTTCTGTTAATGGTACTACCATTGAAGGTCATGTTGTGAAATGCTATTGGGGCAAAGAAACTCTTGATATGATAAATCCCGTGCAACAGGTGAGAGGGTTCTTAACTTTGAGAAGTAATTGTTCAAGTAATACTAAATTTTATTTAATAGCAGAATCAAATTGGATATCCCCAACCTTATGGCCAGTGGGGCCAGTGGTATGGAAATGCACAACAAATTGGCCAGTATATGCCTAATGGTTGGCAAGTTCCTGCATATGGAATGTATGGCCAGGCATGGAACCAGCAAGGATTTAAGTAAGCATATCTTATGTCTTCCTTTACTAACCCTCCCCTCTGCTTCTTTCACATTCTCCACCAGTCAGACACAGTCTTCTGCACCATGGATGGGACCAAATTATGGAGTGCAACCGCCTCAAGGGCAAAATGGCAGCATGTTGCCCAATCAGCCTTCTGGGTATCGAGTGGCAGGGTATGAAACCCAGTGAATAAGGACTCCAGAATCTAAAGCCAGTGGCTTGAGGCTACAGGGAGTGTAGTAAAGCCGTTGTTTACTTAAAGATTTATCAAATCAGTCAGTGCAAATGTCAGATACAATGTATTTATTTAAAAGATTCATTTTTAATCATGAAATTACTTATCATCCACATTGTTTTAAAAAGAAACAAGATGCTGGATGTCTGCCAATTTTTGCCTTCATTACCTTTTTTGATAAAGTTTCTCAGATCCTTGTTTCAAACACAAATGCAGGGATTGCTGCCACTTTTTAACTATTAAGAGGCAGAAAATTGCACAATATTGAACTTTTTTCCACTGAAGTAGTGTGCAGTTCTAGTTTGCATTCCTGATATGATTTAAAACATGTAATATAAAGATGTTAAAAAAAAAAACCAAAACTGTGCAGAGTCTAGAAGTTGTTTGTCATCTTCAGCTTGTGCACAATTCTGTTTTAGGTTAAAAAAAGGCATTGTTTGAGCTGTCCCATCTCCACTGTTATCCCTTTGGGGTTTTTTAATATAAATTATTAGTTTACATCATTTTTGTATCTACATCTTTTTTCACAAATTTGTCTTGCCTTATTAAAGTTCTGTAAAATATACTTAAATGGAAAAAATGATGTTCATTTAGATTGAAAACTTTTCTCAGATGGATTGATAATTGCATTCATCTTGTGTTTTATATGAGAAGGTGCCTCAAGAATTTCCTGTTGGATTTGTTTAAAAGGATTTTTATCTTTCGTGATAAACTTTGCTGTGTACCAGGAACTATAAAAACAAAAACTTGTTACTAAAGAAAATATCTGAAATGTGATAAGTTCTTATGCCATGTTAATTTCATGTGTCAACTTCAACATTTACATGTATTATTTCATTATGTAAAATGTTTTAGCAATTTAATATTTTGCACAGTTAGCAAACTTTGTATGTCATTTCCTTCAAGGCATCATGCAGAGTTGACATGAGATTTATAAGGTTTTAAGTTGTTTGCATGTGAAAATCAAATACATACTTTGGTAGTCTTTGAATACAAAGTCATCTGCTCTTGTTTTTCAAGAATTTTGAGACACAAAGTTGTATGTAAAGGAATATATTAATTTGCCGTTTTCTAGGTAGATTTGCTCAAAAAGAGTGAATCAACTTAATATGTACAAATGATAGCTGTGAAACTGTAGAATATCTTTGTGTCAGGCTTGGAGTTCATTGTGACCTCCAAATTTTGCCTGAAGGACCAGCTGGGCAAAGCATCTTTTAAATGTTCAGAGGCCAAAAGATAAACAAAAAAAAAACCTTAAAATCCTACCTCTTTAAACAGCCTTCAGATAAGAGAATCCTCAGTGCAATCATTATTTTGATTCGTTTGGTACCTGTTTTCCTGGAGTTCCCGATTTTATTATTTTGGGGTGGCTCCAAGCATTAAGAGGTTTAATCTTTGATGGCATTGTTCTAGTTTTGAAATTTCTAGTATATTTCAGAGTCTCTTAGAAGACTTGTGTGGGAAGTTTCACTTTGTTTTCAGTGAAGATCACAAACCTCCTTCTTCCTTTACTCAAGAGGAAAGGTCCCAGTATACATATTTGAATGGTTGATGGTTTTCAAGACCTTCAGGGAGCTCCCTGCATTTTACCTAGAAACAGAAAAGGCCCGCAAAATCTTAAGTTTCCTGGCCTGCATTTCCCGGGTAGGGGCAAATGACTCCAAGCTGGTCTCTAAGCCAATACCCTTATAAACCAGAGCCCAGGAAAGACAGCTCGAGTGTATAATTCTCTGGAGCTCAATTCTATGCAGTTGTGCTGATATTTCATTAAGTCACTGTGTATTTTTAAGTGTTGATACATTAAAAGTCGCTTTATGGAAGATGAGTAAATTTTTTAAATACTTGGAAATTTTATTTCCTTGTTAACTTCTACAGATCAGGGCATGCAACCAAAAGCAGCTTAAATGAAATATTTTAAAATAAAATATCAGGAAGCTATTTTTAGATTTCTTCTGGCTTATGTTTCTACTTTAGGACCCTCATTGTTCTCTTATTAAAAAAAATTATTTCCTGTGCATCTCATGGACTGCAGGGTAAATTATTTGGGCATAAATAATTTAAATAGTTTTCTTTCATTTTGACTATCTCCAGTAATAACAGTTTTTATTATCCAGCATATTGGCTTATTGCACAAATCTTAAAATGTACATTGACTACTTTCTGAGAAGAAAGTGGTATCAGTACTCATGATGAAAAGGTTACTACTGAACAAATTCACATTTCAGGAACACCTCTATCTTTGGTTTAAATCTTACTCTTAGTTTTTCCGTCTAAAAATCATACTGGTATTAGTATCAGGTAAGGAAATTAAAGTTTTTAAAATGGTTTCATTCTCTGCAATATGCAAAATTTAGATTTTACTTTCTGGTACTGTAAAGAACCTGAAGTGATTTACACTTAATGGGTGATTAATCCAGTATTCTTTACCCTGAATGTTTGGATATTAAAGTTCCTTTATGTTTTCTATAACCTGTGGGATCTTCTTGCAGTGATTATTGTGTGTGAGATTTTTTTTCTTTTTGGTCTATCCATATTGTTATATTCACTCAGGTATTTTTTTTTTAATCTTATTCCAGAATCAGTGGTTTATATTGGGTTACTGTTTAACACCAAATGGAATTGGCATTCTGCAGATTTAATTAATTATGAAACCAGGGTCTCATTTTCCTTGCTGATACTTGTTGAAAATGAGATTCACATTCTAGTCTTTATTTTCCTCCTGTTTTGTCCCTGTGCTTGTACATCTTCCTTTTATTTGTGTGTTATAGTTCTATTCCATTTGAGAAGGCAGTTGGTAAGAACTAGATTGCATGTACAAAGACAGGTTTACTAAGTGCTGTACAGTGGTCCTGAGGTTACAGTTGAATTAGAAAAACGAAATGTACTTACAGGAAATAAGAAAGCAAACCTTTCAAATGAGAGTGATGATTTCTTTAAAAAAAATCAGTTTTTTTCTCTCAAATAATGTTCTTTATTTCACGAAATCGTCAATCTTAAGCATGAGCAGGGATAAACAACTCCTAGAAGGAACTCAATTCATTCTTCCTGGATTTTCTCTGTTGTTAAATCACAAAAATGATAGTCCCCAATCGTTTCTTTATAGGAGGTTATTACATTTCATTACAGTCACTGCATTTTGACTGTTGTGTTTAGAATTTGAATGTACATCCAAAATGATGAGTTTCAATTTAAGAGCCTTAATAAAATGTGTGAGTGTGTCTCAATTGAATAGGTTTTTCTACCTTCATTTGAAGACCATAA